CACCTGTAGTCTCAGCTACTTGGGAGGCTGAGGTGGGAGGATTGCTTAGACCTAGGAGATTGAGGCTGCAGTGAGTCATGATTACCCCATTGCATTCCAACCTGGGCAACAGAGTGAGACTCTGTCTCAAAACAAAGCAAAGCAAAACAAAACAAAACAAAAACAACAGTCTTGAAATCAGAAGACCTGGAGACAAGTTGGGCCCTGGGCCCTACTGCCAGCTGTTTGATCACAGGCAAAATTACTCGAAGCCTTGAGCCTGTTTTCTAAAACGAAGGTAATATCTACCTTCAGAGTTTACTGTGAAACTTTGATGTCATCATGTTTGTAAAAGTGCCCTGGCACAGTGACCACATTCTACCCTATAAATATTTTCTATCTTTCCCTGTTGTCCCCAGGCATCTCAGGCTCTGTTCCTATCCACTCCATGCCCCTTTCTTAGCATTATAAGGTCAAGAGTGAGGAATCTGGGACCACGCAACCCAGATTCAGATCCTGACTCTGTCACTTGCTGACTGTCATCTTGGACAAGTTTAACCTCTCTGTGCTCAGTTCCCTCATCTGTAAAAATGGGGATAACAATAGTACTTGCCTCATGGGGTGACAGTAAGGATGAAATGAGTTCATGTGTGTAATGCACTTAGAACAATTCCTGGCACCAAAAACGCATTGTAAGAGGTGTTGTTGCTATGATTCCTGAGGAATTCTCACCTGTCCACTTTCCACAAGCCGAAAGATCAAGCTCCACTTCTGCCCTCTCACCTACAAAAGCGCACCGTCAATGGCTACACATTCCGCCCCACCCCCAACGCCCCCAGCCCGGGTTTCCTAACGTCCCCAGCCCAGTCCTTAACCCTCCAGGCCGTCTGGTCCTTCCACCACCAGCAAAGCCCAAAACAGCTTTCAGCGTCCCCTAGCAGCGCCCTAGCGGGACCCTGGGAACCCGCCGCTGCAGGAGAGGCGGGGCGGCTCTGTGACGTCGCGCCCGGCGCTACCCCTGGTGACCTGGCAGCGGAGCCCGCGCAGGGTTTGCCAGGCGAAGGCGGAGCGCTAACGTCTAACGCTAACGGCGGTCGTGCCCCGCCGCTGCTGTCACCCCCGGCCGCTGCTGCCCTCCCCGCCGAGGTTCTACTGCTCTCCTTCTTAAGAAGGGTGGGAGGCACTCGGTCTCTCCCCACACCTCTCGCCTGAGGCCAGGCGCCAGGTGTCGCCTGAAGCCAGACAGCCGGTTTGGGAGCGAGCCTGAGGTAGCCACCCCGAGGGGAAGTGGAGGGAGGGCTTCATTTTTACTAGTACCTATTGAACACTAAGTTCCAGGCACTGGGCTAGGCACTGGGATGGTGTGGTGAGCAAAAACTGACCAGTCCTGCCGTGGAGTTTGCTGGGGGAGACACATGTTACTCAAAGAATCACACTAAGGATAGGTAAGTGATGCTCTGGAAGGGTATGTACAATGCCTAATCCTTGGTCTCTATCCACCCTGCCTAGCAATTTATCTCAAAGCTTCAAGTTCCTGCCATCTACATGTGCCCAGGTGAGCCCTAGTTTCTTCATTTGCCCAGCACTTTCATCTTATGTATTTTTTCTCCTGAGAATAGGTCAACCAATCAATGGCTCAGACAGATAAGCCAACATGCATCCCGCCGGAGCTGCCGAAAATGCTGAAGGAGTTTGCCAAAGCCGCCATTCGGGCGCAGCCGCAGGACCTCATCCAGTGGGGGGCCGAGTACGTGCTCCTTTCTCGCCTTCATCTCTTGGATCCTCCTACTCTCTGACTTTTTTTCTTGTAGTTATTTTGAGGCCCTGTCCCGTGGAGAGACGCCTCCGGTGAGAGAGCGGTCTGAGCGAGTCGCTTTGTGTAACTGGGCAGAGCTAACACCTGAGCTGTTAAAGATCCTGCATTCTCAGGTAAGGGCCCTGCTGCAGCATTGAGGAGAATGCCTCTGTGTTGTGTCTGTCCCCTGCCCTGCAGGTTGCTGGCAGACTGATCATCCGTGCAGAGGAGCTGGCCCAGATGTGGAAAGTGGTGAATCTCCCAACAGATCTGTTTAATAGTGTGATGAATGTGGGTCGCTTCACGGAGGAGATCGAGTGGCTGAAGTTTTTAGCCCTTGCTTGCAGCGCTCTGGGAGTTGTAAGTTAGCTTGACTGTTTTTTGTTCCTGAAAACTTTCTCCTCATTTTATGTAACTTTTATAGACTATTACCAAAACTCTCAAGATAGTGTGTGAGGTCTTATCATGTGACCACAATGGTGGGTTGCCCCGAATCCCATTCAGCACCTTCCAGTTTCTCTACACGTATATTGCCGAAGTGGATGGGGAGATCTGTGCATCACATGTCAGCAGGATGCTAAACTACATTGAACAGGAAGTGTAAGTTAACTTTTACCAATTGGAGGTGAAAGAACTAACTGCAGATATACCTTTATCCAAACAGAATTGGTCCTGATGGTTTAATCACGGTGAATGACTTTACCCAAAACCCCAGGGTTTGGCTGGAGTAACAGCACAATTTTGGCAATTTTAAAGGAAGATACAGAGGTGATTGTACTTCAGAATGATAAACCCATATACCACCTAAAATCAATTTTCTTGTACAACTGGTACACACTAATAAACAAACATGTGAGATCAGAAATGTGCGGAATTAAGATGTGAAATTGTTGGAAC